CTTGGCAAAGACCATTTCCAGACTGGTGCCAACATGTTCCTCCAGTCTATCTCAAAACCCTTCCCTGCATGAACACCAAGTTCTCTGCAGCTAGGCTGAGGGGTTTGCTCTTCTCTTCACATGCTCTGCATACATTGTAGTGGTCTCCAGCCCATTTCCCTTGGCAAACTCCTATGCGGTCATCAAGACTCATTAGGACTGGCGCAGTGGCTCACGCCTGTAATCCCAGCACTTTGGGAGGCCAAGGCGAGCAGATCATGAGGTCAAGAGATTGAGACCATCCTGGCCAACACAGTGAAACCCCGTCTCTACTAAAAATACAAAAATTAGCTGGGCGTGGTGGCGGGCACCTGTAGTCCCAGCTATTCAGGATGCTGAGGCAGGAGAATTGCTTGAACCCGGGAGGCGGAGGTGGCAGTGAGCTGAGATCACGCCACTGCACTCCAGCCTAGCGACAGAGTGAGACTCAGTCTCAAAAAAAAAAAAAAAAAGACTCATTACAAATGACACACTATTGTGGGTCTCCCTTAGTCCTCCCCAGACAGAATGGTTCTACTGTCCTGTGCTTCCGCTGTATCTCTTGCAGATAACAGTGAGAGGCCCTGAATTTCACACCACACCAGGGACAGGATCTTGAGCCATTCCATTTGAAATGTTAAGGGAAATGGTAACTCTCTGAGGTTGGTGGTCTTGGGGCCACCCAAGGAACCTGGCATCCAGGTTACAGGTGTGTGGCCTCGACTGTGTCCCTGGCCTTTGGGTGCCCACTCCCCACCCCCACCACCATGCTCTGAGGGAAGGGCCTGAGCCATTGGCACCAGCTGAGACTGTGAAATAGAAGAGGCAAAGTAGAAGCAAGGGAGGTGGCCACTGTGCCCTGAGAGCAGGAGGGGCAAGCGGGCCACACACAGACCAAGCACACGTCCCCTCAGGTGGCCACGCCTCAAAGGCTGGACTTTGGCCGACTTGGACAGGCAGGTGAGCCAGGCTGTGCCCAGCAAGCCGAAGGTGCCTGGGCTTGCTCATTCAGTCACAGTCACAGCCACCATGCCAGGGAGGACCTGGGAGCTGTGCCTGCTACTGCTGCTGGGGCTGGGACTGGGGTCCCAGGAGGCCCTACCCCCACCCTGTGAGAGGTAGGGGTGTGGGGAAGGCAGCAGGGGAGGATGACCTGACCTGCTCCTATCCCTGTCTCTGCAGTGAGATTTACTGCCACGGGGAGCTCCTAAACCAAGTTCAAATGGCCAAGCTCTACCAGGATGACAAGCAGTTTGTGGACATGCCACTGTCTATAGCTCCAGGTGAAGCACCTAGGGCTGAACGTCCTCTCCAGCTGCTGACCCCTCCCTGCTGCCTGCTCTCCAGAACAAGTCCTGCAGACCTTCACTGAGCTGTCCAGGGACCACAATCACAGCATCCCCAGGGAGCAGCTGCAGGCGTTTGTCCACGAACACTTCCAGGCCAAGGGGCAGGAGCTGCAGCCCTGGACCCCTGCAGACTGGAAAGACAGGTATGACTCTGGAAGGGGAACAAGAGAGGGTTCCTTGAACCCTGTGGGGCCTGTGTTCTTTCAGCCCCCAGTTCCTGCAGAAGATTTCAGATGCCAAACTGCGTGCCTGGGCAGGGCAGCTGCATCAGCTCTGGAAGAAGCTGGGGAAGAAGGTATCAGCGTCCTGGGCCTGCCCAAGGCCTGATAGGCTCCCCTTGCCCTCTCTCCCGACTCCAGATGAAGCCAGAGGTTCTCAGCCACCCTGAGCGGTTCTCTCTCATCTACTCAGAACATCCCTTCATTGTGCCTGGCGGTCGCTTTGTTGAGTTCTACTACTGGTGAGCGCCCAGGCCCAAGAGACCAAGGGGCCGCAGGGTGGTGCCTAAGCTGCCCCTTCCCCAGGGACTCCTACTGGGTCATGGAGGGTCTGCTCCTCTCAGAGATGGCTGAGACGGTGAAGGGCATGCTGCAGAACTTCTTGGACCTGGTGAAAACGTGAGGGGGGCCAGGCACCTCCAGCCTAGGTGGAGGGCATCTCAGCAGGCCTTCCCCTTGGCAGCTATGGGCATGTCCCCAATGGTGGGCGCGTGTACTACCTGCAGCGGAGCCAGCCCCCACTCTTGACCCTCATGATGGATTGCTACTTGACTCACACCAATGACACCGCCTTTCTACAGTGGGTACCACCCTCCCTGTGCTGCTCTGCAGCCTGGGCTGAGGTGTTGTCTGCTTCACTCCAGGGAAAACATTGAAACACTAGCCTTGGAATTGGACTTTTGGACCAAGAACAGGACTGTCTCTGTGAGCTTGGAGGGAAAGAACTACCTCCTGAATCGCTATTATGTCCCTTATGGGGGACCCAGGTGAGGAACTGGGCAGCCCACCCCTCAATCTCGTGCCAGGCTGCCCACCTCTCCTCTTTGCCAGGCCTGAGTCCTACAGCAAAGATGTGGAGTTGGCTGACACCTTGCCAGAAGGTGAGCAGCAGGAGGGTGAGGGAGGGCTGGGGGGACTGGCTGGTTCCCTGCTCTGTCCTCACAGGAGACCGGGAGGCTCTGTGGGCTGAGCTCAAGGCTGGGGCTGAGTCTGGCTGGGACTTCTCTTCACGCTGGCTCATTGGAGGCCCAAACCCCAACTCGCTTAGCGGCATCCGAACAAGCAAACTGGTGCCTGTTGACCTGAATGCCTTCCTATGCCAAGCAGAGGAGCTGATGAGCAACTTCTATTCCAGGCTGGGTGAGCACCCCAGTAGGGAAGGGAAAGCAGGGGGCTGCTGGCTCTAAAGGCAGCACTGCCCCAGGGAACGACTCCCAGGCCACGAAGTACAGAATCCTGCGGTCGCAGCGCTTGGCCGCCCTGAACACAGTCCTGTGGGATGAGCAGACCGGAGCCTGGTTCGATTACGACCTTGAGAAGAAGAAGAAAAACCGGGAGTTTTACCCATCCAACCTCACTCCACTCTGGGCCGGGTGTTTCTCTGACCCTGGCGTGGCGGACAAGGCTCTGAAATACCTGGAGGTGAGGGCACAGCAGGTGGCTCGGGTCCACTGCCACAGTCATGGGAATGTCTGGGACCTTCTAGGACAACCGGATCCTGACTTACCAGTATGGGATCCCGACCTCTCTCCAGAAGACAGGCCAGCAGTGGGATTTCCCCAATGCCTGGGCCCCCCTGCAGGACCTGGTCATCAGAGGTAGGGAGGCAGGGCTGACACAGCCAAGGACCGGAGGTTGAGTCCTGCCTGCAATGGGGTCTAGGCCTGGCCAAGGCACCTTTACGTCGGGCCCAGGAAGTGGCTTTCCAGCTGGCTCAGAATTGGATCCGAACCAATTTTGATGTCTACTCGCAGAAGTCAGCCATGTATGAGAAGGTGAGCTGGCCCAAGCCCTCCCTGCACCCCCAACCTGACATACAGCCCACCCGCTTGTCCCCAGTATGACGTCAGCAACGGTGGACAGCCCGGTGGGGGAGGAGAATATGAAGTTCAGGTGAGCAGGCCAGGGGTGGGCTGGCCAACACCAGAAACTGGCCCCACTGCCCTGCCTCTCCCAGGAGGGATTTGGCTGGACGAATGGCGTGGTCCTGATGCTGCTGGACCGCTATGGTGACCGGCTGACCTCAGGGGCCAAGCTGGCTTTCCTGGAGCCCCACTGCCTGGCGGCCACCCTTCTGCCCAGCCTCCTGCTCAGCCTCCTGCCATGGTGACAGCCCTCCTCTCCTCACCTGGCCCCAGCTCCTGCCCCATTAAACCTCTGCACCAGTTCCTGCCTTCCCCTGCCTCTTCATGCCCTCCTACCTCCCAGCCTGTCCTCAGAGCGAAGTGGAGGGCAGGGTCACGACCTGGAGGTCATGGGTAGGGGCCTAGCTCCCTCCTGGAACCTTGAATAGGGTGGAAATCCTGCTCTGGAGGGAAGACCTATCCCCAAGTGCCTCAGCGCCAAGCCCCACACCGGCCTTCCACTCACTTCCGTAGTCCAAAGGCTTTATTGTTCTGCTGAAATGCTTACAAATACTGAAAACCCCCAGCCTGGGCCCAGGCAACCAAGGGCTCAATGCTGGGAAGGAGAGCAGGGGAGGTGGGCTTAGTGTTAAGGCGTGAAGGGCGAGGCCAGACAGCTGGAGGCCTGGTCCTCCACTCTCCATTTCCATCACCCTTCGGAGGCTGAAGGAAGGGCGGCGGCACCACAGGGCCCTTCCCCTCTGCTGCATCATCTCCTGCTCAGGCTTTCTCTCTAGGAGCATTGGAGGAATCCTCTTTCCCTGTCGGAAACTCAACACTGTACAGAACTCCAACCATAACCCTTCTAGCTTCCTCTCCCAACTGCATCGCTCCTCCTCTGTTCCATAGATCCCCCGGCTTCATCCCTTCTGGCTCTAAGCAAGGCACCAGTGGAAGGGAGAGGGCTGGACTGGGGGGCTGGCAGCCTGTGCATCAGGGCTGAAGACACAGGCAGGGGGAAGGAAAAAGGTATTCAGTCCCTTCCCCCCAGCATGAGATGCCCAGGGGCCTGGGCTGGAGAGATGATGGCACGTACCCTCAGATGGCCCACAGCTGAAGCAGTGGGCTGGGCCACAGAGCTGCAGCAATTAGTATGTAACCATGGCAATGAAGCAGTCACTATGGTAACCATGGTGATGAGTCTGCAACTAGGGGATGGAGCTGGGACCTCAAGGTTGACACTTGAGATCTCTGGCCCTTGAGCAAGGTAA